CTTGAATCTTGTTTGCCTTTGATTTCCCAGAGCTGTGCTCTTCAATACAGAAGCCAGCAGCCACATGTGGCTACTGAGCACTGTACTACAAATGTGGTGTTGCCTTATTGAGATGTGCAGTTAAGTGTAAAATACGCACTGGATTTTGAAGACTTGGTATGAGAAAAGAATGCATAAGATCTCGATTTTTAAATGTTGATTACATGTTGAAATACTTGTATAAACTGGGTTAAATGTATGACTAAAATTTTCACTTGTTTTACTTTTTAATTGTGGCTACTAGAAGATTTCAACCTACATATGTGACTCACATATTTCTAGAATCTGACACAGTGCCCTGCCCCATTTTATTGAATGATATATCCAATGTCGAGAGAGAGAGATCGAATGAATGGGTGCATGAAGAGGTATAGTCTCATGCTTCCACTAGGCAAATAGATACAGCACTGCCGTAGAAGTTAGGAGATCTGGGTTCTGGCTCAGGATGTACTGGAAACGCCTTGGACAAGCCCTACCCTACTCTGGGGATCAATTTGCCAATTAGGTAGTTGATCTTTGAGGTCTGGAAGCTTACGAGAATCAGTTGGCAGGGAAATGTACCAGGAAAGCTTGGTACAACGGCGCTTGTCTTTTTCGCTCTAGCCTAAACACTTGAGCCTCGGCAAACGGGCAGAGGCAGCGGGAATCAGGGACTACACCCCCGAACCCAGTACCCGGGTCCCCGACTTCCCCGAGCCTACGTCACTGGGGCGCGACGGCGTTGTCCCCGGGAGTGCAGCGGCTGAGAAGGTCCCTTCGGTGAAGGCGAGTTCCGGGACAACAGAGAGGGCCGCACCGTTTCCGAGTCTCTCGGAGGCTCAGTTCTCAGCGCACCATTCCCCACAGCTCTCCTTTTTACTTTACCCCTACCCGACACTTGACCCCGGCAGTGTGAACCCCGCTGGGAGCGTCCAAAGCCATGCCTCATCGCGGCTGCGCAGCGCACGTGCACAGCCTCGCAGGAGTCTCGGCGATTGGCTGTGACGCAGTTTCCGGCGTGAGCGGCGAAAGCCGGGAGGGCGAGCGAGAGAGCAAGCAGGCAGCAGGCTGCCGGCGGGCGGGCGGACGGCACAGAGGGAGGGAGCGAGCGAGCAGTGAGTAAGCCAGCAAGGGCGGTCGGGTCCCGAGGTCAGCCGAGATTTCTCAGGTCCCTCCGGCCCCCTCCCTGGAGTCCACAGCGCCTCCGGTGTCCAGAGGATCGGACACGGCCCGGCCCGGCCATGGCCTCGTTGCTGAAGGTGGATCAGGAAGTGAAGCTCAAGGTAGCGGCACCGGTCCGGCCTTTTTGCCCCTCGCTTTGATCCCCCAGCAGTCTGACCGGCTTCCTACTCCCCATGGCGTCTTTGTCTCCCTGGGGATACCAGCTCTGAGCTTCCGCTCGGCTCAGCCCAGCCCCCAACTCCCGGGGTCGGCTTCGCGGGAGAGGAAAATATAGGATGGCTTTCTGTACCGCGTCTGATGATGGAGAGTCCCGGGGACACCTCCGCGGACACGTGTTGGACTCAGGGCTTTAGGCCCGTGACAGCTGGTAATCCCCCAGCCCAACAACGTCCCTGGACACTACCTGTCTTTTGTCTGCTTATCAAATTCAGACAGCTTCAGACACAGGAGGAAGGGAGGGAAGGGGGAGGACAGAGGAGACAGGCAGGTGCTGTCCTCAAAGCCCTGCGTTCTTCTGAGATGGAAAAATGGATCCTCAAAAAAATAAAGTATTTGCAGTCTGGGGGCCTCTCAGCTTCTTATTACAGTTACAAGGTGAGGGAAAGACAGTTGGATTGGGATTCTCCAGGTACTGAATTGCTCTCTTTGTTAATTTTAGGTTGATTCTTTCAGGGAGCGGATCACAAGTGAGGTGAGTGAAATAAATAGAAAAATGGTTGTTGGATTAATTCAGCTGTATTTTCCCTCTTCCTTAGGCAGAAGACTTGGTGGCAAATTTTTTCCCAAAGAAGTTATTAGAACTTGATAGTTTTCTGAAGGTGAGAGACCCTATTCTTTCCTCAAATTCCCCAAGATTAATGTTTTGGGGTGGGTGTCTTTCAGGAACCAATCTTAAACATCCATGACCTAACTCAGATCCACTCTGACATGAATCTCCCAGTCCCTGACCCCATTCTTCTCACCAATAGCCATGATGGACTGGATGGTGTAAGTGTCCTATATTTATCTTTGTGTTCTTGCTAGGCTCATCCCTGCCTCTTTGTATCCTTAGCCCACTTATAAGAAGCGAAGGTTGGATGAGTGTGAAGAAGCCTTCCAAGGTAAGAGGCACCCTTACCTCACCTCCCCTCACCCCTGATCATTTGACCTTCACATCTCTGCCAGGAACCAAGGTGTTTGTGATGCCCAATGGGATGCTGAAAAGCAACCAGCAGCTGGTGGACATTATTGAGAAAGTGAAACCTGAGATCCGGCTGTTGATTGAGAAATGTAACACGGTGAGGCACAGGCTGGTGACCTATGGGCCGGCGCAAAGGTCCTCATATATGTTTTGACCTCCAGGTCAAAATGTGGGTACAGCTCCTGATTCCCAGGATAGAAGATGGAAACAACTTTGGGGTGTCCATTCAGGTAATGTACTTGAATTACATACTGGGAAGAGTCTTTTGATGCACCTGTTGTTTGTTTGTTTTAGGAGGAAACAGTTGCAGAGCTAAGAACTGTTGAGAGTGAAGCTGCATCTTATCTGGACCAGATTTCTAGGTAGGGCTGCTTGGGCTTGGCCGAGGCGTTGGCTGCATCTTCCTCCTCTTCTCTCTCTTTCCAGATATTATATTACAAGAGCCAAATTGGTTTCTAAAATAGCTAAATATCCCCATGTGGTAAGTAAGGGGTTTGTGGCCTGAGGGTGGAGGGGACTAGCTTTTTCCTGTACCCTCCTTGCAGGAGGACTATCGCCGCACCGTGACAGAGATTGATGAGAAAGAATATATCAGCCTTCGGCTCATCATATCAGAGCTGAGGAATCAATATGTGAGTAATCTCAGTCCTTGTCCATAGTTGCTATATGTGATTCCCCTGATCCCTCTTCTCTCAGGTCACTCTACATGACATGATCCTGAAAAATATCGAGAAGATCAAACGGCCCCGGAGCAGCAATGCAGAGACTCTGTACTGAGGCCAGGGCCAGGGCCAGGGGACTCTGTGAGTCTGGCTCAAGACCGACATTGCCTTGGTTTGTTACATGACTATCGTGATGGGGAAACTGGCTGGAAATAGTAATCACACCTCTCTGTTTTTAGTTAGAGTCTAATGAAACTCTCATCTAGTTCTGTGATGTGTTTACCTCTTTTTTCAGGCCTCAGGAACTCTTCTATTTCCTTCCCTAATACCCCACACCCAACCTGTCGTAATTTCTGGAGAACTCCAGGTTTGTGTGTGCAGGATGTTGGCACAAAAATACCTGTGTTTTCATTCTCCCCCTCTCTCCCTCCTGTGTCTTGCGCTTTATGTTTTCTTCCGTTTGATAATTAGTTGGTTAAAAGCTGAGGGAACCGGAAGGAAAGTGCTAGGTGTTTTTTAGGAACTAGGGTGGCGGGGGGACGAACTTCTCTTCCTCACATGAGGTTACTGTTTCTTTCCTCTGTGGGGCATTGGATCCTCCCACAGTTGCCCTGGTGATGACTTAGGGCTTCCCATCTGTGTACATCCCACTTTGAATCTTGATCGTGACAAGAAATACCTTAGGCCTTCAGTCAATTCCGAAGCTCCTTCAGTTGTTTTTATAATGGGCGTTTTCACATGCACATATGTGTATGCATGTATACGCCCATACAGACATGCACACACAGACTCCTACTCCATTAGCTAACATACCCTCCCTCTCCACAACCCCTGTCACATACCTTTCAGGAGGTGACAGTTGTCTTAGTTGTCATCTACCCAGACAAACGTCCTGGGCCCGTCCTCCCTCCTGATACTGTAGCCTCTTGGTACCCAGGGTGAGTTGGTGGAGAACAGAGAGATGAGAAGCAGAGGGCTTGGGGAAAGCCTGTTCCTCTCTGACTCAGCCCTTTTTGGCATTATTGCAAGAGCTTGACTCCTGGTTGCCTTTTCCCAGCCAGTTTTCAGTTGGGGTGAAGGTTTCTGCAAGTGTGAGGTCCAGATGCTGCTGCTCATGTTGGGCTTTCCTTTTGGGAACTATTTCTCTTTATTTATAGTGTCGGGCTTCCGGGGAAAGCAATCATTGGTGTGTATGTGTATGTGCATGCACACACGTGCATATACACATTTGTGTATGTGGAAATGTGCTGGGCAAGTCAAAACTATAGAAGAGTTGCCTCCTGTCTCTCGAATCTTCCAGAGATATCACTTAATTGTTAACAGCTTTTGTGTTAATCCCCTTCAGCCCCTAGCTCTTTTATTCTACCACGGCTGGAGAGTTGATACCTGCAGTCAGCCTGCCAGTGACTCTTAGTGTCTGTTTCTGACTTATTTTTCCTGTCTCTGTCTTCCAACCCCCAATAATATTTCCACCGGGGATGCATCATTTTTACTCCCAATATTCTGTAGAGAGGGAGTCAGGATGCTGTCTTCCCACGAATAGTACTCAGTAACAAACCAATTGCATTTTAGTTGGGCAGTGCTCCCACCCACCCTCCAGATCCCTTCCAGCTAAAACCCTTCCCCCTTCCCTCCATGTGTTTCTCAGTTTCCCGTTTCGTTTGTTGGACTGTTCCACTGCCCCTCCTCCTCACCCTATCACCCATGGATCGTAATGTAAAATTCTTTTACCATGTCAAGAAATTATTAAAAATACAGGTACTTTGACCTCTTTCTAAAGCCGCAGACCCTGGTGCAATGCTCTGGTGGCTAGGGATGTACTCATGCTCATATGTGTGCACGCTTGGACACCCACCTCCATGGACACCTAGCCACCCTGTTGTGTGTCCTTATGCCAGTTGAGCTGAATCTTTTCCCCAGTATAGTGGAAAGACTGAGGCTTCTGCCTACTGAGCAAGGTTGGGTGCTTCATTTGTGTTCAGTCTGAATTATGGGAAAGTTAGCTCTTCCCAGACCTAAGCTGCCTTCTCTCCCTACTTTCAGAAGATCCTAGTTCCTTCCTTCCCGAGTGATACCCATGAACTGCCAGTAGAGGCTGCTATCGTTCCATGTGTAAGGAATGAACTGGTTCAAGGCGCGTCCTACCCAGTCATTTTCTTTACCTTATACTAATTCTTCCTGAATAATGTCTTCAGTTTCTTGAGGAGACTCCTAGTTTTGGTTTTCAAATTACTTGGAGGGCTGCCTAGGAATCTATCTCCCTCTGAAATAAAGTTTCCTCATCTTCCACCTTGCAAGTAGCCTTCTGGTTTCCAATGATCCCCTCGTT